TTTATTTTTATAATATGAATAAATAAAACATGTCAATGGTAAAAACAAAACAACAAAAATAAAACCCAACAGTACAGAGGGTATTGAGGTGAAAGGGAAAAGTCCCCCTCATTACTTCTCTGACCACCCCCACTGTCATACATTCCAGAGGTTACCACTGTTAACTGTCTTGTCCATCTTTTTTAGAAATTCTCCATGTATATATTGAGTATGTGAGTGTGTGTGCATGCAAGGCAAATTTAGTTTTCATAAAGCCATTGCATAAAGGAAACGAGCTCTAGGCTGGTAACTGGGGACCTGGGTCTTAGTCCTAGCTCGCCTCTTTCCTGCATATTGACCTTTGCTAAGCTATGTTTGCCTTCCTGGGCCTTAGTTTCCCTATCTGTCGATTTCATCTTGAAGGGCTCTCTGGGGCTGTCCTGTGGGAAAGGCGGTCATTCCAGGGAAGCCTCTGTTCCGTTGAGGCCTAAGCAGACTGTGAGGCCCTCAGATGGGGAATTCCACAGCTCTATCCTTTGGGAGTGGGCCAGTGCTGTCATTGAGCCCTGGCTTCAAAGCACAGGGCTTTGTACAAGTACAGATCACGGTCATCTCTAAGTCCAGCTGAGGGTTACAAGGTTGAAGAAATGAGCCCACAGGGAGTCAGCTTTCTTGCTGGGGAAGTGAGACAACATACAAGGGAGAAAGCACAGGTGGGAAATTGTGTGGTTCAGGCTGGATGCTTGGGGGAATCAGAGGAGAGGAGAGATGAGGGAAGCTTCTTGAAGGAGGCGGCCTTGAGAGGTGGGCCAGGGGTAGAAGAGGAACATCATTCAGGAGGGGTTGCTAAGGGATTCTGGTGTAGGTGAGAGGATGGACTGGATGATCTGTTGTTCTAGGATCTAGGTTTCTAAGATTGTTTCTGAGTCCATGATAAAGTTTGTGGAGCTCCCAAAATAGTCTGCAGACAGTTGTATATATGTGATTTTATCAAGGGAGAAGGCCCATGATAGACTCAGATTTTTTTTTTTTTTTTTTTTTTTTACACAGTTGATTGTCAGTGTGTAAGCCACAGATTCTGAAGGTTAAGAGCTTCTGCCTTTTGTGTGGTGGGAACTTGAAGAAGGGTAGAGGACTAACTGGTCTGGGATGAATCCTTGGAGGAGGTGGTACTTAATTCTGGGATGAGTGGGGTTTGCCTGTGGGACTGCAGAATACCTTCCAGGCAAGGAGAAGGACCCCAGAGTGAGTAAGCTGTGTCCTGAGAGAAGGGAAGGGGAAATGAGTCCTTAAAGTAGAGAAAAACTTTTCTAAGTTGGAAATCAAAGCAGATGCAACATGCTCCGCCTACACTGTGCAGCAGGGAAGGTACTGGCTTCTTTATGCCCTCTGGGTCTGCTGGGTTGCCATGGTGAGCCCAGCTCACACACAGTAGGTGACTCAGGCCACCTGCCCATTTCCCTAAAGCGGCTAGGGCCCAGGCACACCTCTGAGGCTCTGCTAGTGGGGAAGCAACCACCTTTGAGGCAGCAGACGCAAGAGAAAGCCTCTGAAGGTGGACAGGCTTTGAGGATGCAGCTAGGAAGCCCTGACTGGCCTCTGCTGTTTCCTGGACTGAAGGTCCCTGTTCTCTGTTCTCACTCTGCTTCTAGGAATGAAAGTATAGAATATTCTAATTCTAGAATGTTAGAGATGGAAAAATCCTTATCATAGCTTGTAACCCCCAGGCCCAAAGGGAAATGGAGATGTTTTGATCAAGTTCTCTGTTTTTCCAGTTGAGGCCCAGAGAGGATTGGCCCCAGGCCACTCGTGAATTAATGGCAGAGTCAGTCTTCTTCCCTGCTCTGTTAACTAACTCAGGAGTCCCTAGGCAGTAAGACCTGGACAGTGGACCGAGAGGAGGGGCTGTGGTTTTTGGCTTGGATATTGGTAGCATTGGCAAACCTCAGTTCTTCCAGTGGGCCCTTTAAGCCTAAAGAAGGGCAGCTTCCTCCTGGGGTATCTATTAGGGAGCTGTCCTTGGCAGAGAAACCATTGGTCCTTACACTGGTCCTTACAGGGGAGCCAAGTACAGGTCTTGGGACCTCTGAGACAGCCCAGAGGCTTCTGCCTTCACCCATTGAATCCCTCAGGTCGTGTAGTCCATCACAAGCCAATGTTGAACTTGGGTGCTGTGCTTTTTATAGCATCTTTGCCATCAAGCCAGGGAATAAGATCTTATCTCCCCGGTGGCCAGGACCCACAGGAATCTGGATGCTGTACCAGGTAGGCGTTATGCCAGCATGAGGCGGGGCCAACCTGTGTCCCTAACGCACATCTGCCTTGCCAGGCCTGTTCCTCCATACAGCTGTGGCATTTGCTCGATCCCCAGCCTGGAGCACTGCCCATAGACTGCCTCGCGCCGGTGCTCTCCTTCAGGCCCTAGATCAAACGTCATCTCTTCAGAGAGGCCTCCCTGACTGTCCAGTCTAACGGGCAGCACACGCCCCACCAGCTGCCTCTACCCCCATGTCAGACACTATTCTGGATCTGAGGACACAGCCAGGAACAAGACAGAAGAGGCTCCTGATGTCAGGGGGCTCCCATGCCAGCATGGAGCATTGGATGTGGACAAAGCAGTGTCAGGTAGTGGTAAGTGTCCTGAAGAAGGCAGACATGAGGGACTGATTATCTGACCTGTGTCATTTTTCTGCAGATAATTCTGGGGTAACCACAGTTCTGACTTGGATCATCATCAGTTGATCTTACCTGTTCTTGAACTTCATCTGAATGGAATCATAGGTACTCTTGTGTGTCTGGCTGCTTTTGCTCAGAACAAAATCGTGCTGTCTGTACTCTTTTGCAGCTTAACTTTTTAAATTAAATCGGATCTTTTGAAAGAGTTTCCTTATCGGCATCAAGAGAACAGCTTCAAGAGGGGAGAGTCTGGGATGGACCCTGAAACCAGTCACTTGCGGCCGTTCACCCTGGCCGGGCAGATTTCCTTCTAGGTGGAACCCAGGATCTGGCCAGAACCCAGGGTGTAAATCTTGGCTCTGTTGCTCCCTGTCTGGGTATGTTCTCAGGCTTAAATGCCCTGAGCTTTTCTGACAGCTTTTTACCTGCTTTCCCATCCAGACCTGATGTTCCCAGAGGGTGAGACCCTTTCTCTCCAACATAGTAGGACCCCCTGAAATGTGGATTGAAACAAGCAAGAAATAGAAGTGCTGTTTGGAAGAATGATGGGGAAAAACACAGAGAGAGACTGATTGCCCGGGTATGGGGAAGGATGCTTGCCCAGGTACTTGGAACAGATTTATTTATGGCTGTTTTCCCATGGCCTCCCGTTCTCTCGCCCTCCGCAGGTTTCCATGTGATCCCCACTATCTCAAGCATCGTCCCGGAGAGCTGCCTGCTGATCGTGGTGGGGCTGCTGGTGGGGGGCCTGATCAAGGGTGTAGGCGAGACACCCCCCTTCCTGCAGTCCGACGTCTTCTTCCTCTTCCTGCTGCCGCCCATCATCCTGGATGCGGGCTACTTCCTGCCACTGCGGCAGTTCACAGAAAACCTGGGCACCATCCTGATCTTTGCCGTGGTGGGCACGCTGTGGAACGCCTTCTTCCTGGGCGGCCTCATGTACGCCGTGTGCCTGGTGGGCGGTGAGCAGATCAACAACATCGGCCTCCTGGACAACCTGCTCTTCGGCAGCATCATCTCGGCCGTGGACCCCGTGGCGGTTCTGGCTGTCTTTGAGGAAATTCACATCAATGAGCTGCTGCACATCCTTGTTTTTGGGGAGTCCTTGCTCAATGACGCCGTCACTGTGGTGAGGAGGCCAGGGGCCATGCCCATGTCCAACTCCCACCCACCAGCCTGCACACCCTCCCCAGGTCCTGTATCACCTCTTTGAGGAGTTTGCCAACTACGAACACGTGGGCATCGTGGACATCTTCCTCGGCTTCCTGAGCTTCTTCGTGGTGGCCCTGGGCGGGGTGCTTGTGGGCGTGGTCTACGGGGTCATCGCAGCCTTCACCTCCCGATTTACCTCCCACATCCGGGTCATCGAGCCGCTCTTCGTCTTCCTCTACAGCTACATGGCCTACTTGTCAGCCGAGCTCTTCCACCTGTCAGGCATCATGGCGTGAGTCTGCGTGCAGCAGGCAGTGGGCTTGGCGGAGCCCTGACCCCGCTCTTTCCTGCTCCAGGCTCATAGCCTCAGGAGTGGTGATGCGCCCCTATGTGGAGGCCAACATCTCCCACAAGTCCCACACCACCATCAAATACTTCCTGAAGATGTGGAGCAGCGTCAGCGAGACCCTCATCTTCATCTTCCTCGGCGTCTCCACGGTGGCCGGCTCCCACCACTGGAACTGGACCTTCGTCATCAGCACCCTGCTCTTCTGCCTCATCGCCCGCGTGCTGGGTGAGGGCCAGGGCTGGGGCGGGGTGGGGGTTTGACCCTCATCACCCCCTGCCTTCCCCTGCAGGGGTGCTGGGCCTGACCTGGTTCATCAACAAGTTCCGTATCGTGAAGCTGACCCCCAAGGACCAGTTCATCATCGCCTATGGGGGCCTGCGAGGGGCCATCGCCTTCTCTCTGGGCTACCTCCTGGACAAGAAGCACTTCCCCATGTGTGACCTGTTCCTCACTGCCATCATCACTGTCATCTTCTTCACCGTCTTTGTGCAGGTGCTGGGCCAGGGCAGGGCAGGCCCTTGCCTACTGGAGTGCCTGACACCTGCCTGCCCCCCAGGGCATGACCATTCGGCCCCTGGTAGACCTGTTGGCTGTGAAGAAAAAGCAAGAGACGAAGCGCTCCATCAACGAAGAGATCCACACACAGGTACTGGAGTGCGGGCTGGGCCCTTGGTTGCACGAGGCTTGACTTGGCCCTGGGCCCCTTTCAGTTCCTGGACCACCTTCTGACAGGCATCGAAGACATCTGTGGCCACTACGGTCACCACCACTGGAAGGACAAGTAGGTGGCAGGCCTGGTGGGCAGGCAGGGAGGGCGCCATCCGTCTCCCTCCTCCTCCCACCAGGCTCAACCGGTTTAATAAGAAATATGTGAAGAAGTGTCTGATAGCTGGCGAGCGCTCCAAGGAGCCCCAGCTCATTGCCTTCTACCACAAGATGGAGATGAAGCAGGCCATCGAGCTGGTGGAGAGCGGGGGCATGGGCAAGATCCCCTCTGCCGTCTCCACCGTCTCCATGCAGTGAGTGCTGGGGCAACCAGGCAGCTTCTGCTTTGGGGACCTAACCGATGCCCTATTGCCCCAGGAACATCCACCCCAAGTCCCTGCCTTCCGAGCGCATCCTGCCAGCACTGTCCAAGGACAAGGAGGAGGAGATCCGCAAAATCCTGAGGAACAACTTGCAGAAGACCAGGCAGCGGGTGAGGGCCTGCTCCCCAGCCCGACCCCCAGGCCCGCACTGCCCTGACGCTGTCCCTCCCACAGCTGCGGTCCTACAACAGACACACGCTGGTGGCAGACCCCTACGAGGAAGCCTGGAACCAGATGCTGCTCCGGAGGCAGAAGGCCCGGCAGCTGGAGCAGAAGGTAGCCTCTGCCTTCCTCTGGGAATCTGTATCCCTGTGCTCACCCCGTCTGTCCTCTCTGTCAGATCAACAACTACCTGACGGTGCCAGCCCACAAGCTGGACTCACCCACCATGTCTCGGGCCCGCATCGGCTCAGGTAAGGGCCTGGCGAGGGGCCTCAGGACTGGGAACCCAGCTTGTGCCTTGCTCTTGGTCCCCAGACCCACTGGCCTATGAGCCGAAGGAGGACCTGCCTGTCATCACCATCGACCCGGCTTCCCCGCAGTCACCCGAGTCTGTGGACCTGGTGAATGAAGAGCTGAAGGGCAAAGTCTTAGGGTTGAGCCGGGATCCTGCAAAGGTGGCTGAGGAGGACGAGGACGACGATGGGGGCATCATGATGCGGAGCAAGGAGACTTCGTCCCCAGGAACCGACGATGTCTTCACCCCCGCGCCCAGTGACAGCCCCAGCTCCCAGAGGATACAGCGCTGCCTCAGTGACCCAGGCCCACACCCTGAGCCTGGGGAGGGAGAACCGTTCTTCCCCAAGGGGCAGTAACACCAGGGCCAGCAGGCAGCGCCTGTCCCCTCACAGACTCTTCCACCAGAGCAGGGGCTGCTGGGGGCTCCCCTTGCCCTTCCTGACCCGGATTGGCCCTGCCCCTCCCCCTACCGCATGGCAGCTGGGCCCACAGCCCCCACCCCAGCACAGCTCCTCCCCTGCCGCCTCCCGGGAAGCATCCTCCCCACCAGAGCTGCCTCCCCAATCCATTTGGCAGAACTGCTGGGGCTGGTGAGGCCGGCCCTGCCCCTCCCTAGATCCAGGCTTCTCCCGGACCTGGACTAGGGCCTCGGAGGCTCCTCCCTCTGCCTCATCCTCCTCCTCATTCAGACCAATCTTAGTTTCTAACCAAAGAGTCTCTGGCTCAGCTGTGGTCCCACCCAGGAAGGGAGGGAGCTGAGGCCTCCCTTGAGTAGGCCCTGCTTTATCAGGGGACAAACCAGGGGTACCAGGCACATGGCTGGGGGAGGGACTGCTGACCCACCAAGGTCTCACACTCCTCCTGCCAGCTCTGTCACCCTGGCCACCACCCAACCTGTCCTTACTCAGAGCTGCGGGCTGAGGGCATCTCTGAGTGTCTCTGCCTGGAGCAGGGGTGGTTTCTACGGTGACAGTGACGTGACTCAGAGCTTTTCGAACTGTGCTCCCACGGGGACCACTGGGCCCCTCAGGGGAAGCTGCTAGGGGAAGGACTGGCCGTGGCTCCAGAATGTGCTGCCTTTTTAAGTTTTGTTTGTTCACACTCCTATATATGATTGTTTGCACAGAGGGCGCTCCTGTTTTTAAAACATTTTGAAAACCCCTGGCTGAACAGTGCTCTGCCTCTAACTCCCTCCTCACACTCCAGAATTACCCTTCCTCATCTGTGCCTGTCTGTCCAACCCCTCCCCCACGTCTCTCTGCCTGCTGGGCTCTTAACTGTTGCTCGAAGACTGTGACATCAGAAGTAACTCCCACTCCTAATCAAGAGTCTCTCCAGCCTCACAGATGCTGGCCTCTTGGCACCTGCCTAGCTCTTGGGCCTGACCTCCAGTCCTGCTGGCCTGCTCTTACTTCCCCCACCCTGGGTTTGGCCCCTGGAACCTTTCCCTTGTGTGTACCACACCCTGCCTGCTGTGGAGCCCATTGTGGAGGCGGTGGGGGGGAGAAGGCCTCCCCTGAGGATCCCCTGTCCCCTGGGGCTGGTGGATTGGGCAGAATCCTGGGCCCCCAGAGACCTTTGCCCACACACACTCCTTCCCCTTGTCCCTGGGGCACTCCCCCAGGATTGTGCAATAGTCAGAGTGTCCCTTTTTGCAGGGGACTGGGCCATGGGTCCTCGGCCCATCTGTCCATCCTCCTCTCCATGCAAGTGCTGTTTGGGCAGGAGTCACCATGCAAGGGTGACATCGACAACCACGTACCAAGCCACCGCAGCTGCTGCCACTCTGCTGCCTGTACAGAAGAAACTGAATCTTTTTCATATTCTAATAAATCAATGTGAGTTTTTAATAGAGTCAAGGGCTGCTTTCTGGGGACGAGGGTCTT